GAGCCACCGCGCCCAGACATTTTTTTTCCTAGTTAAAAACAAAACACAACTTTTTCACATGGGAGACTCCTGGAAGAGGTGGCCTCACTGGACTCCATCAAACATTTAAGGAATAAATAACACTAATCTTACAGAATTTCATGAAATAAAGAGGAAACATTTCCCAATTTAATTTATGAACAGTATTACTCCATTCTCACACTGTTATAAAGAAATATCTGAGACTGGATAATTTATAAAGGAAGGAGGTGTAATTGAGTCCCAGTTCCACATGGCTGGGGAGGCCTCAGGAAACTTACAATAATGGTGGAAGGGGAAGCAGGCACTTCTTACATGGGGGCAGGTGAGAGAGAGCGTGGGAAGGAGGAACTGTCACACACTTACAAAACCATTAGATTTCCTGAGAACGAACTCACTATCACAAGAACAGTATACGGGAAACTGCCCCCATGATCCAATCATCCAGGTCCCTCCCCTAACACGTGGGGATTTGGGGTTTATAATTTGAGATGAAGTTTGGGTGGGGACGCAGAGCTAAGTCATATTGTGAACCCAGTATGTAACTTGATACCAAAACCTAACAAGATCATTAGAAGAAAAGAAATTTACAGGAAATATTTCTCAAGAACATAGATGGGGGTGGAAATCCATTTGCTAATCCTATCAACTAACTGAATAAAACAATTTACATAAAGGATAATGTAGAGTGACCAAGTTATTCAATATGATTGATCATGTTGTAGGGTCACCCAGATCATCCCTCCACTTCCTTCTTTGCCTTGGGAAACAGATTACCTTGACCACCCTGTGGCCCAGCCAGCTGTGTGTTTCCCCTGCAGCTTGAACCCGAGCTGACCCTTGAACATTCCCAGGCACTGTTAAAAGTTATTTAGGTTGTTGCCCAAAACAGTGAAAATCAACCAAGTTGCTGCACGTGGATACTAGCTCTGGCCCTGAGCCAAATTTCTTAAGGCCTCATGTAAACTCTTATAACCTGTCGCACAAATGTTAAAAGCAACAAGACAACTGCTATAGCAGAGATGCGTGCAAAGTGCTCTGGGAGGAGCCACATCTCCACATGAGGCAGTTGAACGACGTTTCAGCTGAGTCTTGACATGTGAGTTCATCCAGGAAACGAATAGCAGAAGAGCATTTGACCAAGAAAATAGTACCTACGAAGCTTGAAGGATGGCTGGAGCTTAGGGTTTGTGAGACAGAACATCAGGAAGTGAGCCCAGAAAGGTAAATTGGCACCAGGTTAGGGAAGGTCATATTTGCCAAGGTAGAAAGTTTGCATTCCATAAGTGGAAGGCGACAAAAAGCAGGTTTGTATTTTAGGAAAATGATTCTGGCAGCCTAGGTGGATGTTGTAAGGTAAGAGCATAGTATTATGCAAAATAAACTACCGTGTTGTTGTCGGTTTTTTTTTTTATCATGGCCTTTCATGATGTCTATTTCTTTTTCTCTATTCCCAATGTTCCTTTCTTCTGGTGATGATATGCTATAGAAATTGTCACGGGTGATTAGCAACTATCTGGGGCTGGTGGCATGGGGGTAAGAAGAATTTATCAAGATAGTTGTAGGTAAAGAAAGGCAGATATATTAGAGAACGTATGAAAATACGTTGCAAGGAAGCAATGGGCAGCACAGCAGAGAAGGGGCTGTCTGCAAGGAGACAAAGGCGTGCTGGAGATTTTACAGGATGGTGCTTGTACTGTGTGCTGAAGAGGGTTTGTGTGGTACTGATAACACTAAGGTTGCAGTGAGCTAAGTTACATTTTTCTATCAGCTGAAGGTCTGGTGATAGCTGGGTGCAGGAATATTGTGCAGGAGGGCTATGTGTCCTGGACCATGAAGAAGGTGAGTCTTATACATTACCTGCTTTCTTTCTTTGTTTTTTGTTTTTTGGTTTTTTTTATTTATTTATCACATTGTGCAGGTTAGTTATATATGTATACATGTGCCATACTGGTGCGCTGCACCCACTAACTTGCTTTCCTCTGGTCCTGCCAGCCTGACTTCTTTTCCCTAAGGAGGACTCCACAGAAATGAATTCTGGGTGATTTCTATATTCTACGATGGAGACTATAGCTATAGATCATTATACAACACTACCTAATTAATCAAGACCAAAATAAATAGTCCTACCTGCAGGACAATAACCAGTAACAAATAATTTACAATTAGAAATTAGTTCCAGACAGAAGGAAATATTTCTTATTTTACCTGCACTTACATGACTGCATTTTAGCTAACTGGAGCCTGTGATGGACAACCAAAACATGGGTTTTCTTCACAGATATTTTTCTTTTGACTCATTAGGTTACTGTGAAAAGATAATTTTCTTTCAGAGATTTGTAATTTTTCAGAAGTGTTTTTGAATCCTTGAACTCATATTTGTTGCAGAGCAGCGTCAATATACCATGAGACACTCTAAGAACTTTTTGCATAAGTGTTGATGTGTAAAGAGAATCACTAAATTCAAACCCAGCTCTGCCCAGGGAGTAATAAATCCTAAGAGACTATTTTAACTCACTTACATATGTTCTTCTGGTTTGGTTTGGTTTGGTTTCTACTATCAGGTACCTAGGAAGTAGCACTCAAGATTAGGAGAAAAAATAAGTTTATTCTGGATCAAAAATTTTTTAACTTTTTCAGATTAATCTGTTTTTTTCCTATAATGTTCTTAAAAATTCTAGAGACAATTTTCTCTATGCACCTTTGAAAATGAAATAAATGTAACGACTAAAACCAAGCAAAGTGAAATAGATTATCCTTCACAATGGAGGTGAAATCCAAGAGATAATTCAAAAAAATTACGTATCTCAAGTTCCTGTCTGTCAGATTTGGCACCAGAGATTTCATCCAGTGGAATTACTGATTTGGAACCTAAATAGAATTTTATTTTCCAAGTTCCAGTATTTTCAATTTTCATGAAATTCAGGCCTTCATAAATAAATAAATAGGAGAAAACAGGCTCTACATCTCAGAAGAAAAGATTCCTGTGGGTTCCTTGCCCCTACTCTGAAGTATAATCATTAAGGAATTCCCAAGGGACTAAAAGGTTATAACTTAGAATTTATATTTCACTCTTATTAGGAATACAGGTAAAATAGTATAACTTATCTAACAATAAGCAATGAGAAATGTGGAGAAGGCAAGTTTCAGGAAATCAAAGATCATAATTCCAGCTCTAACCAATTTATATTTTAGCCTGCAGAAAAACAAGTTATTCCTATCAGTTATGTAAAGTGACTTTTCCATTTGTACGCAGGTAGACATGGTTTGCACACACACACACACTTTAAACCCAATATATAGCTCACTCCTCCAGTCTTTATCAGCACATGCTCTGAGATCACAAAAAGCATTGAAAGATTACTAATCACACTGACCATTTTTATGGTGGTGGCACAAACAAATAATTGTCATTTTGTGAGCTGTAATACTAATTTTAAAAGGGGACACAAGCAATCAATCCACAGAATCAAAATCTGTGGACATATTATTTTCCTGATTTGTAATGAGTTGTATCTATAATTATTCATTGGCCAAATTTTCTCTTTCTTTTATTATTCTGTCAAAAGCACAATGCTTCCTATGACGATTTTCTGAAATAAGTGTTTTGTCTTGCACATGGAAATGGTGTGGGTCCTGCTTTGGTAACCTAAAGTTATCCCTATTTTATGAGGCATAAAACTCTTCCTCAGTAAATAAACAACTCTAATGAGATGTTTGTACGAAAACTGGCACCATCAGTGATAAAGAAAACATCCGGTGCAGTCTGTAAACACCCATTTTGGGGGGTTATAAAACTCTCAGGAGAGGAGAGTTTTGGAGTCAAGGCAACTGAAGTTTTGCAGCCAGTCTCTGTCTTTGCTTCTGGAAGGATGACTTCTGACTGCTCCTCCACACACTGCTCTCCTGAGTCCTGTGGCACGGCTTCCGGTTGTGCACCTGCCTCAAGCTGCTCCGTGGAAACAGCTTGTCTCCCCGGTACCTGTGCTACATCCCGATGTCAGACTCCAAGCTTCCTATCCAGGTCTCGCGGGCTGACTGGTTGCCTCCTGCCATGCTACTTTACTGGGAGTTGTAATAGTCCCTGCTTGGTGGGGAACTGTGCCTGGTGTGAGGATGGGGTGTTCACTAGCAATGAGAAGGAGACGATGCAGTTCCTGAATGACAGACTCGCCAGCTATCTGGAGAAGGTGCGCAGCCTGGAGGAGACCAACGCAGAGCTGGAATCCAGGATCCAAGAACAATGTGAACAGGATATCCCAATGGTGTGCCCGGATTATCAGCGTTACTTCAACACCATTGAAGATCTCCAACAAAAGGTCTGTGTCCTGTTGCCCTAGTGCTCCACCTTAATCATTTATCACATAATGACTTGCTTCCCAGATCTTATGCACGAAAGCAGAGAATTCTAGACTTGCTGTACAGCTTGACAACTGCAAACTGGCCACTGATGACTTTAAGTCAAAGTAAGTTTAATTTAATTTTATTTTATTTATTTGTAAGCGTTGGATTTCTCTTTTGCTGTGAAAGGTACGAGAGTGAACTGTCCCTTCGCCAGCTGTTAGAGGCTGACATCAGCAGCCTGCATGGGATCCTGGAGGAACTGACCCTGTGCAAATCTGATCTGGAGGCCCATGTGGAGTCTCTGAAGGAAGATCTCCTTTGCCTTAAGAAAAACCATGAAGAGGTAAGGAAAGTGGCAACTCCGCTGAAGGACTCAAAAATGTCCAATTATTATGTCCATTTTACAGACGAAGAAACTGAGGCCCTTCTAAGTGGTGAAAAGAGATTCAGCCCAGGCAATCTGAATCAAAATCTCACACTTTTACCCACTGCTCCAAAAAACAGAAGTAGAATGCCATTGGATGTCAAATGGATTTTTCCCCACCATTCTGTGACATTCTTTACACCATCCCACTTTCAGGAAGTCAACTTGCTTCGTGAACAGCTTGGCGACCGCCTCAGTGTGGAGCTGGACACTGCCCCCACCCTTGACCTCAACAGGGTCCTGGATGAGATGCGCTGTCAGTGTGAAACGGTGCTTGCCAACAATCGCAGAGAAGCTGAAGAATGGTTGGCTGTTCAGGTCAGTACCCAGATTGAAAAAATGTCAGGCTTACAGACTTCTGCCTTTTTTGAATTCTCTAATGGTGTCTGTGTTTCAGACAGAAGAGCTGAATCAGCAGCAACTGTCCAGCGCGGAGCAGCTGCAGGGCTGCCAGATGGAGATCTTGGAACTGAAACGCACAGCCAGTGCTCTGGAAATTGAGCTCCAAGCACAGCAAAGCCTGGTGCGTGAGGCAAAGGCAGTGTCCGTTGTGTCACTGATAAGTCAGGCCCTGAGATGTTAAGCCCTCTTCCATATCCGAGGATCACATTTCCTTGCCTTTCCCGAGTACTGCCGTTTACCCAGCTATTAATAGAAGCAGAAGTGACAGGTCCACAGCTTGTCCTCTAAGATGCCTTACCTTCACTCCTGGGCTTGAGTCTGATGCTGCAGCAGCCTCCAGAGACAGGGAGGGAGAAGCAGAGCTGGAGAGAAACCTCCGGGCCATGGTCGCTTAAGCATTCTGGCAGGTTTTAATTCTCATTTGATTCAGGCCAGTTTTCCAGGCTCACTGTTATATCTAAAACAAAGAATCATTTTCAAACATTTCATCCTACAGTTTCCCAGGATCTACACTTCAACCTTATCCTTCACTGCACCACCCCCCACTCAAGCAACAGGAACACCATGCGTTCAAGATGACATGAACCAGTTCTGGTCAAGCACCACTGTGTGCATGTCATTAGGCCCTGCGGAGAACACCTAGAAGAACAATAGCTGAGCATTCATCCTGTGAGAGGCACTATGCTGATTTAAGGCTCACAGTAACTTTACCGGATAGATACCTTTATCCCATGACACAGATAAGGAAAACTGAGACTCAGATTAAGTAACTTGCAAAGGATGCAATTCTAAGAGGCAAACTTGGAAGCTGAGTTCAGCCAGTTGAATCCCAGAGTCTCTTCTCTCTCTCTTTTTAAATTTATTTTTATTGATATATAATATGCGTAAATTTTTTTTACGTAGATGTGATATTTTGTTACATGCATAGAATGTGTAATGATCAAGTCAGGATATTTAGAGCATCCATCACCTCAAGTATTTATCATTTCTATGTGTTGGGAGCATTTCAAGTCCTCCCATCTAGCTATTTTGAAATGCACAGTGTATTGTTGTTAACTGTAGTCACACTTCTCTGCTGTCCAACATGAAAACATATTCTTTCTGTCTAACTGTATGTTTGCACCCATTAACCAACCTCTCTTCATCCCCTTACCACACATATGCCAGTCCCAGCCTCTGGTATCCAGAGCCTCTTCTCTTAATAGCACTATACTACCCCTCCCTGCCAAGAGCCCAAACTCAATCTTTCCTCTCATATGTTGTGGATAGTCCTTAAGCTTCACAAATATGTCATGTATTGCTGTAGTCATAGTGGTGGTAGTGATAGTTGACACGTAGAACAGTGGCAGTATGGCTGGCACTGTTCTAAATGCTTTACGCACATTAACTCTTTTTTTTTTTTTTTGGACGGAGTCTCCCTCTGTCGCCCAGGCTGGAGTGCAATGGCATGATCTTGACTTACTGCAAGCTTTGCCTCCCGGGTTCACACCATTCTCCTGAGTAGCTGGGACTACAGGCGTCCACCACCGTACCCAGCTAATTTTTTATATTTTTAGTAGAGACGGGGTTTCACCGTGTTAGCCAGGATGGTCTCGATCTTCTGACCTTGTGATCCGCCCGCCTCGGCCTCCCAAAGTGCTGGGATTACAGGCCTGAGCCACCGCGCCCAGCCCGCATATTAACTCTTAATCTTCACAACCGTCTAATGAAACAGATACTTTGTATTCTCCACTATACAGAGAATAAAACTGAGACTCACAGAAGCTAAATAATTTGCCAGTGGTCACATAGCTAGAAAAGGGTAAGCAGGAATTTGAAAGTAGGCACTCTGGCCCGAGAGACTGCACTTCATGGTCCTTTGGACAATGTTTCCTCCCGCAGACAGAATCTCTGGAATGCACCGTGGCAGAAACCGAGGCCCAGTACAGCTCCCAGCTGGCCCAAATTCAGTGTCTGATCGATAACCTGGAGAACCAGCTGGCCGAGATCCGCTGCGACCTGGAGCGACAGAACCAGGAGTACCAGGTGCTCCTGGACGTGAAGGCCCGGCTGGAGGGTGAGATCAACACGTACTGGGGCCTGCTGGACAGCGAGGACAGCAGGCAAGTTCCACAGTTACTCATGAAATCCCCCA